CTCCTCCAGGACAGAGGGAGACTGGATAAGCACAAGTATGTCCCTCAAACACCAAAATAGAAGAAAGTGTTATGATTTAAATTGACTAGCCAAAAGGAATTGGAACTTAGAGCCAGCAGATAATTTAAAATCCCATTAAAATAGCTACTGGAGCCACTGGGTATGTCAGTATGAGAAAAATATAGAGGGATAGTTGAAACTAACTAAAATCATACATTTTTTAAAACAATTTTACCAGAAATACATATTCTCAAATGACCTTTAAAGTACTAAAACTTAGGAAAACAATAATTTATCCTGATGCTTTTCCCTATGTAAAGCAGTTTAGAAGCTCCTTTTTGGAAATTGACATCAAGGCCAATGTAGAAAGCAAAATAAATTCATGTCATAATCAGTGTATTTTTTAACCAAGAACAATATTTTTTCAGTTGGAATATGAGAAACCATGCAATACATAACCTTGAAATAATCATGAAAAATGTCAAGATGCCTGACTTTCTTTAAGAGGTCTACTTCTCTGCTTTTGTTCACAGTAGGATACATAATTTTAACTTGGCCCAACTTCATTATCTATATTCAAGAATATCTTAAACATAAGCCAAGGTTTCAGCTTCACTCAGCTTATTTATTTATTGAAATGACTAAAATGAGCACATATTTTTGAATAAAGATATTTTGGTAGAAAGTCAAGTCTGAATAGAATTCTGAAATAAAGCAAATCACAACTTAGAAAAATAAATTCTAACCAAGCAAAACATATTGAAATTGTCCATATTTCTGTCATATAGTTTGCAAGGATTTTCATTTTCTCTTATACTTGTTCCAAGTTACTCACTTCTGGCAATTTCCAAGAAGAATAGAATTTTTCTTCAAAAAGATGTAAGTTCTCACTGTTTCAAAGAAGTTGCTACAACTTTCAAAGACAATTCTAAGAGAGGAATCTTAAGAATGTTTGTGCAATGGTGGTTATAATTGGAATAAGCACATAGGCTTTAAAATGTGTCTGTTTTGTTTGGATAATTTAAGAAGGATAGATCCTATTAAAACTCAGTCGCATTGGTTTATAGATAGACGTAATCAATGGATGGCATTGCAAGGAGCATCCAGTTTTATGGAGGGTGGAAGCCTCACTTCCTTGGCTATAATAAAGAGTTCTGATGCATCTTCATACAACAAGAGGAAGAGTCTGCACGCAGAAGCACCACCTTCTAGGGATAAATAAAGGGTCAAGCTAAGGAAGGGCAGAACAAACTTCAGACACTCACTTCTTTGCCTCAACTTCAGCCTGCTCTCACAACCTCACTATGTCTTGCCCCAACTACTGCTCGGGAAACTCCAACTCAGGATCTCTCAGAACCTCCCGCCATATTCCTCTCACCTCCATCGACCTCTGCCCTACCAGCGTGAGCTGTGGAGATGTCCTCTACTTACCCACTAGCTCTCAAGACCATACCTGGGTCACAGACAACTGCCAAGAGACCTGCGGTGAACCAACCAGCTGCCAGCCGGTCCACTGTGAGACCGGCAATCTTGAAACCTCTTGCGGTTCTTCCACTGCTTACTACGTGCCCAGGCCTTGCCAAGGAAGCAGTTTTCTTCCTGCTTCTTTCTTCTCCAGTTCCTGCCTTCCAGTATCCTGTAGACCACAGAGGTATGTGTCCAGCGGCTGTCGTCCACTGAGGCCGCTGCTCAATAGTTACCAGCCCATAGGAGACTGTGTGCCCAATGCCTATCGCCCCCAATTCTGCTTGTCCAAGAGTTGCCAGCCCCAAAACCTCCTCACTTCTGGATGCCAACCCTCGAGTTGCTTGGCCTATCGTCCTCAAAGTCTTCACGTTGTGTCCAGCAGCCTCAGACCTCTGGGGCCTCTGTTCAGTGGTTGCCAACCTCTGACCCATGTGTTCAGCACGTGTCGTCCATCTTGCTCTGGACTGTGAAACCAGCAGCTTCTTTGTTCCAGTGAATAATCACTCTGAGCATCCACAACAAAAATTCAAACTCCATGGACTTTTGCTTCTTTGCTAGTAGCAACTGATGTTTCTTAGTTTTACTGTGCCTGATCTAATGCAAGCTGCTTCTCTCGCATGTTTTATCTTGTTTTCATCTTTCCTTGACATCAAAAAAATTAGTTTACAATGCTATTCAATGTTGCTCTGGTCTGGGAAGAATGTATTTGTTTTGCACTATAATAAATGCGATTAAGTCCAAATTAAGAATCTGGTTCAGCGCTTTGTGTTTCATGACTTAA